TGCTGTGCCCCGAAATAAAAACAGATTGTGGGCCCCGCCCCCAGAGCTGTCGATCCAGTGGGTCGGAGGTGGGGCCTGAGCACTTGCATTTCCAGCAAGTTCCAGGGTGATGCTCACGTTGCTGGCCTAGGGACCACACTGAGAACCACTGTCCTAGAAATACGGTCAACCCACCCTTTCCTCCCTCACCTTCTTCACTCTCTTCCTCCCCTTCTCCGCCTGTTTCTCCTTTTCCGCTTCCTCCAATTCCTCTCTGGTCCTCTTCTCACCTTCCAATCAGCTGGCTCTGCCACTGACTGGATGCCTGACTCGGGCAAGTCACCTCCCGTCTCTAGGCCCGAGGAGAGGCAGTCGGCTAGGCCGAGATGCCCCTGCCCGGCTCCCCCCTCGCCAGGGCGCTCGGCCTGGGCTCCCCCGTATCCCAGATCCTCTGTGCAGCTGTGGCCGAGATGCCCCTGCCCGGCTCCCCCCTCGCCAGGGCGCTCGGCCTGGGCTCCCCCGTATCCCAGATCCTCTGTGCAGCTGTGGCCGAGATGCCCCTGCCCGGCTCCCCCCTCGCCAGGGCGCTCGGCCTGGGCTCCCCCGTATCCCAGATCCTCTGTGCAGCTGTGGCCGAGATGCCCCTGCCCGGCTCCCCCCTCGCCAGGGCGCTCGGCCTGGGCTCCCCCGTATCCCAGATCCTCTGTGCAGCTGTGCTGGGAGGGAGCTGCTGCGTGAATGAGATCATCCTCCAGCTGCCCTCCAGCCCCGACTCTGGGATTCTGACCTCTCCTTCCTTCCACGTCTGAGCTTTTCTCTCTCCAGTTAGACACGGTATCTGGAGTCTTTCTAGGGCGCGAGGAGGGGAGGATACCCTGGAACGCGGGGTAGGAGGCTGAGGCGAGAGCCCCGAGCAGCGGCGCCCGGGCCCGAGCGGGAGGCCTCCAGCAGGGGGCGCGCCGGGGCCGCCCAGGGGCGGGGTCCGGGGTCGGCGGGAGGTGACCTGCGCCCCAGGGGCGTGGATTCCGCCCGGGAACTCGCGGCCGCACTTAAGGAGCTCGGGCCAGCGCGAGGGGGAGCAGGGAGGAAGCCCGGCTGCTGCGGACCTCCTCGGACCCGGACCCAGCCCCAGCCCGGCCCCAGCCAGCCCCGACGGCGCCATGCGGGGTCCGAGCGGGGCTCTGTGGCTGCTCCTGGCTCTGCGCACCGGTGAGGCCCCGCTGTGAGAGCCAAAGGCGGGCGGGAGCCGGGCCTCACGGTCCCCTGCCCGCAGTGCTCGGTGGCATGGAGGTGCGGTGGTGCGCCACCTCGGACCCAGAGCAGCACAAGTGCGGCAACATGAGCGAGGCCTTCCGGGAAGCGGGCATCCAGCCCTCCCTCCTCTGCGTCCGGGGCACCTCCGCCGACCACTGCGTCCAGCTCATCGCGGTGAGTCCTCTCCCTTCCACCCTGCCAGACAAGCCAGGCTTGGCTGAGCCACATTTCCTTGCAGGCCCAGGAGGCTGACGCCATCACTCTGGATGGAGGAGCCATCTATGAGGCGGGAAAGGAGCACGGCCTGAAGCCGGTGGTGGGCGAAGTGTACGATCAAGGTAAGAGGGTGCAGTGGGAGGAGAGAGGACAGTGCTGCCCTCACCCACTCCCCTCCCCTCCTAGAGGTCGGTACCTCCTATTACGCCGTGGCTGTGGTCAGGAGGAGCTCCCATGTGACCATTGACACCCTGAAAGGCGTGAAGTCCTGCCACACGGGCATCAATCGCACAGTGGGCTGGAACGTGCCCGTGGGCTACCTGGTGGAGAGCGGCCGCCTCTCGGTGATGGGCTGCGATGTACTCAAAGGTGAGGGCTTTGGGCTGGGCAGGAGGGTCCCCTGCTGAGTGACCTCTCTACCTCCTTCCCACAGCTGTCAGCGACTATTTTGGGGGCAGCTGCGTCCCGGGGGCAGGAGAGACCAGTTACTCTGAGTCCCTCTGTCGCCTCTGCAGGGGTGACAGCTCTGGGGAAGGGGTGTGTGACAAGAGCCCCCTGGAGAGATACTACGACTACAGCGGGGCCTTCCGGTGAGCGGAGTGGGGGCAGGGAGGGGCCGAGGGCCCATCCAGACCCACAGCTTCTCCTCCGCAGGTGCCTGGCGGAAGGGGCAGGGGACGTGGCTTTTGTGAAGCACAGCACGGTACTGGAGAACACGGATGGTGAGTGGGGGAGGGGCACGGGCCCAGAGGAGAGCTGGCTCAGCCCAGGCTTCCTGCTTCCCAGGGAAGACGCTTCCCTCCTGGGGCCAGGCCCTGCTGTCACAGGACTTCGAGCTGCTGTGCCGGGATGGTAGCCGGGCCGATGTCACCGAGTGGAGGCAGTGCCATCTGGCCCGGGTGCCTGCTCACGCCGTGGTGGTCCGGGCCGACACAGATGGGGGCCTCATCTTCCGGCTGCTCAACGAAGGCCAGGTGGGCTCAGGGTCCCCCAACCACCTGCACAGCACCACCCTGTACCACACCCCTTGACACACAGCGTCTGTTCAGCCACGAGGGCAGCAGCTTCCAGATGTTCAGCTCTGAGGCCTATGGCCAGAAGGATCTACTCTTCAAAGACTCTACCTCGGAGCTTGTGCCCATCGCCACACAGACCTATGAGGCGTGGCTGGGCCATGAGTACCTGCACGCCATGAAGGGTCTGCTCTGTGACCCCAACCGTAAGTCCACCTGTCCCCACTGCTGCCAGCTCCTGGCAGTGACCGCTTGCTTGCCCCACCCCAGGGCTGCCCCCCTACCTGCGCTGGTGTGTGCTCTCCACTCCCGAGATCCAGAAGTGTGGAGACATGGCCGTGGCCTTCCGCCGGCAGCGGCTCAAGCCAGAGATCCAGTGCGTGTCAGCCAAGTCCCCCCAACACTGCATGGAGCGGATCCAGGTGGGAGTCACGCAGGTGCAGCGTGGGCCAGGCCCGGCCCAGTGGCTTCTTCTATTCCCTTCAGGCTGAGCAGGTCGACGCTGTGACCCTGAGTGGCGAGGACATTTACACGGCGGGGAAGACGTACGGCCTGGTTCCCGCAGCCGGGGAGCACTATGCCCGTGAGTGCAGGGCCTGCCGCCTGGCCTCAGCCGGGGCCCCTCACGTGAGTCCCTCTCTCCCCAGCGGAAGACAGCAGCAACTCGTACTACGTGGTGGCCGTGGTGAGACGGGACAGCTCCCACGCCTTCACCTTGGATGAGCTTCGGGGCAAGCGCTCCTGCCACGCCGGTTTCGGCAGCCCTGCAGGCTGGGATGTCCCCGTGGGTGCCCTTATTCAGAGAGGCTTCATCCGGCCCAAGGACTGTGACGTCCTCACAGGTACCCCCCCCTTTTTAGGAACGCAGACTGGGGCCCCTCATCATTGCCCTTCCCTCCACCCCAGCAGTGAGCGAGTTCTTCAATGCCAGCTGCGTGCCCGTGAACAACCCCAAGAACTACCCCTCCTCGCTGTGTGCACTGTGCGTGGGGGACGAGCAGGGCCGCAACAAGTGTGTGGGCAACAGCCAGGAGCGGTATTACGGCTACCGCGGCGCCTTCAGGTACCCGGGTGGCCTGGCAGTCTGGGGCTGTGTGCCGACGCCTGCCCTGCCCTCTGTGTGGCAGGTGCCTGGTGGAGAATGCGGGTGACGTTGCCTTCGTCAGGCACACAACCGTCTTTGACAACACAAACGGTAGGTGGGGGCAAGAGCAGGGCCAAAGGTAGCGTCCCCACACACACTGCTTTACCCCCCTCAGGCCACAATTCCGAGCCCTGGGCTGCTGAGCTCAGGTCAGAGGACTATGAACTGCTGTGCCCCAACGGGGCCCGAGCCGAGGTGTCCCAGTTTGCAGCCTGCAACCTGGCACAGATACCACCCCACGCCGTGATGGTCCGGCCCGACACCAACATCTTCACCGTGTATGGACTGCTGGACAAGGCCCAGGTGAGCCAGGGTGGGGCTACCTCATTGAGGGGATGACTTGCTCTTTGGGTCACTGTATGTAAAGCAATTTGCAGCTAGCGGCACTGGGCGGGTGACCCTGCCTGAGCCCAGTGAGGAGCAGGTCGTCTGCCTGCGGTGCTTCCAGGACCTGTTTGGAGACGACCACAATAAGAACGGGTTCAAAATGTTCGACTCCTCCAACTATCATGGCCAAGACCTGCTTTTCAAGGATGCCACCGTCCGGGCGGTGCCTGTCGGAGAGAAAACCACCTACCGCGGCTGGCTGGGGCTGGACTACGTGGCGGCGCTGGAAGGGATGTCGTCTCAGCAGTGCTCGGGCGCAGGTAGGACAGGCCCGCCCTGCCGCCTCCCCTGGTTCGGGGCCTGACCCGCCGCGTTCGTCCCCAGCGGCCCCGGCGCCCGGGGCGCCCCTGCTCCCGCTGCTGCTGCCCGCCCTCGCCGCCCGCCTGCTCCCGCCCGCCCTCTGAGCCCGGCCGCCCCGCCCCAGAGCTCCGATGCCCGCCCGGGGAGTTTCCGCGGCGGCTTCGCGCTGGAATCCAGAAGGAAGCTCGCGAAGGCCGGGCCCGGCGTGGGCGGGAGCAGGCGCCTCCCCGGGAGCCCCGCCGCCCACGGGCGCCACCTGGCGCTGCTACCTGAGGCGCCGCCCCCGGGCCCGCGCGGCCCTTCCCGCCAACCGCCGCCTCCCGCCACCTGGAGCCGCGCGGGCCGCGCCGGAGGAGGCCGGTTGCCCAGGAAACCGCTGAGTCCGGGCTTCCCGCCGCCCGCCCCGCGGTGTCGCCCGAGGGGCCCGCCCGCCTCCTCCCCGCAGCCCCGCGCCCCCGTCCGCGAGGCCCCCTGGGGACGCGGTGGCCGCCGAGGCGCCTACACCCGCAGGCCGCGGCCAGGCCGTCCCAGGAGGCCCCGGCGCCAACGGGACCCGGCGCGTGGGACAGCGGCCTCTGCTGGCGGCGGCGGGAGGGAGGCCGGACCGGGGCGACGGGGAGAAGCCTTCGCCCGCGGGACCGTGTCCGGGGTGGGGGCTCCAGTTCCTCCGACCGCCCGTGCGCTGGGAGGGAGGCCGAGCCCGGGGAACGCCGCGTGCCCTGCCTCGTCCCCCACTGTGGCCGCGCCAGCTCCATCCCGGGCCAGCCGCGTCCACGGGCCCCCTCCCGAGTCTCCTCAGGCTCTCGCCTCCCCTACCCCCGTGGGATGCCCACCGCCCGCACCCACGCCCGAGCCTGGCGGCAGCAGCCGCCCCCCGCCTGAAGGGAGCCGGAGGTGACCCAGGCCGCGGGCTCCCGAGGCCCCTGAAGGGCTGCGCGTGGGGACCCGCCATGCTTCTGGGTTCCGAACGGGGGTGAGCTCCGTCTCCTCACCCGGCCCCGCACCCGCTGGGCCTGGGGACCCCTCACTCCCCGTGCCCGCCCCTCCGCGAGGCAGCAGAAAGCGCCCGGCCGGGGCCTCTCTCTACTCCATCTTGCCACAGTTGTCTGAGAAGCCAGAAAAAGTTTCCAGAACTGGCAGCCCTTAAAAAAAATGAAGAGGAAGAGAAGAAATGGGAGCAGGCAGCCCTCGTCAGCAGACCGGGAGCCGCGTGGGCGCGGAGCCATTTGCATTCCGGTCTGCGGGGGCTCGGGGATGCTGGTGACAGGCCCGGTTCCCGGTGGCTCGCCCCCACCTGCGGGCGTCGGGAAGGATCCCTTCCATCTCTCAGCCGCAGAGGAGGCCCTGGCAGCGCCCCGGCTGTAGCCATGCAACCCCGAGGAGTCCCGGGCACCTTCACCCCACCGGGAGGGGCCACAAGGACCTGGGCCTCGGCCACCAAGCTTTGTCCCCTCTCGCTGTGGGGGGCTAGTGATTCTCCTCCGACCTGACGATTGCTTGGTTTTTTCAAAAGGGAGTTTTGTGCGGTGAGAAGTGTGTTTCTGTGTGGCTAACTCTGGGCTAGCGTGCCGTGGCCATTGAAGGTGTGGCCTGCGTGGGTGCAGTGTAAGTGACGCTGGATTGTCAGGTGGCAGCAGGGGACCCCTGCTGTGTCAGTGCTAATGAAACATGTTGGTTGGTTTCTAAAATAAAGCCAAACAAGCCAGCACATGCAGAGGCTTGGACCCTGATAGAAACTTCTGCTGCCGATTTCTTTCGTTTTGTTAGG